GCGGCGAGCAGGATGCAGAAGAGCCGGAGATGCATCATGCAGGGCTGACGGTCCCGGCAGCCGCCTCCCTGTGAACGGCTCCGGCTAGGGCTCGAGTTCTGGCTTGGGCTCCAAGCTCTCCTCCTGGGGTTTGCAGCAGACCGCTCTCTCCTCCTTACCCACCCTTCCCTCCCTCTCTCCTTTCGCCCCCAAGCGCTCTGTCTCTCCTCTCTCTTTTCTCTCTCTCTCTCTCTGGTTCCTGGTCCTCCGCTCTTCTCTCTCTATCCTCTCCTTTCCACCCTCTTTCCTCTCACCTCCCCCCTTCCCCAGCCTCTGTCTCCTGGCACGCGCCGGTTTCCCGGACCCCGCGCAAGCGCGTGCCTCAGCCCTGCTGCGAAAGGGCGGGGGTAGAGAGCCTCTCGCCACCGGGAAAACCCCAAGTAACCCGAGGCTGCCCGGGACTAGGGCCACAGGAGTGAGGACAGGGAACCTAGGGCCAGAAGCATCCTGAAAATTTCAAGAAAAGGGAGGTGGTTTGGGGGAGGGGTGCCTGGAAATGGAATGAAGGGTAAGTAAAAGAATCTTAACATTTTCGGAAGGCAAATTATGCTCTAGGAGTGGTGCTGGGCACTGTGAATTTAGCATTTTTGCCCTACTCCACTTTGCAGATGAAAAACCTCAGGCTCAGAGAGGTCAAGAAACTTAGTCAATATCACACAGCAAATGATTATATTCCGAAGCCCGTTCTTTCTTCACTGACAAAGACAGTAAATTATTTTTTCTTTCTTTCGTTCATTCTTTTTTCTTTCTTTCCTTCCTTTTTTTCTTTCTTTCTTTCTTTCTTTCCTCTTTCCTTCCTTTCTTCTTCTTTTTTTTTTTTTCGTAAAATCCAGATCCTGCACAAGAGAGTGAAGTCTTTTGGAGGAGGTGGAATGGGAAAGTGACCCCGTAGACCCTAATCCCCACCTCCCTCTCGGCCCCTCTCCCCGCCTCTTCCTTCCTGTCCCGCTAGTAGTTTAACTTCTACCCCCTGTGGCTATACCTCAGAAACCTGTGTAGCCAGAGATGGGGACGGAGGCCACAGAGCAGGTGGGAGTGGGGGCAGGGAGGGGGAGAAGGGTATAAGATCCCGCCTCTCATTTGACCCTCCCAGGTTTCCTGGGGCCATTACTCTGGGGATGAAGAGGACGCATACTCGGCTGAGCCACTGCCGGAGCTTTGCTACAAGGCCGATGTCCAGGCCTTCAGCCGGGCCTTCCAACCCAGTGTCTCCCTGACCGTGGCTGCGCTGGGTCTGGCCGGCAATGGCCTGGTCCTGGCCACCCACCTGGCAGCCCGACGCGCAGCGCGCTCGCCCACCTCTGCCCACCTGCTCCAGCTGGCCCTGGCCGACCTCTTGCTGGCCCTGACTCTGCCCTTCGCGGCAGCAGGGGCTCTTCAGGGCTGGAGTCTGGGAAGTGCCACCTGCCGCACCATCTCTGGCCTCTACTCGGCCTCCTTCCACGCCGGCTTCCTCTTCCTGGCCTGTATCAGCGCCGACCGCTACGTGGCCATCGCGCGAGCGCTCCCAGCCGGGCCGCGGCCCTCCACTCCCGGCCGCGCACACTTGGTCTCCGTCATCGTGTGGCTGCTGTCACTGCTCCTGGCGCTGCCTGCGCTGCTCTTCAGCCAGGATGGGCAGCGGGAAGGCCAACGACGCTGTCGCCTCATCTTCCCCGAGGGCCTCACGCAGACGGTGAAGGGGGCGAGCGCCGTGGCGCAGGTGGCCCTGGGCTTCGCGCTGCCGCTGGGCGTCATGGTAGCCTGCTACGCGCTTCTGGGCCGCACGCTGCTGGCCGCCAGGGGGCCCGAGCGCCGGCGTGCGCTGCGCGTCGTGGTGGCTCTGGTGGCGGCCTTCGTGGTGCTGCAGCTGCCCTACAGCCTCGCCCTGCTGCTGGATACTGCCGATCTACTGGCTGCGCGCGAGCGGAGCTGCCCTGCCAGCAAACGCAAGGATGTCGCACTGCTGGTGACCAGCGGCTTGGCCCTCGCCCGCTGTGGCCTCAATCCCGTTCTCTACGCCTTCCTGGGCCTGCGCTTCCGCCAGGACCTGCGGAGGCTGCTACGGGGTGGGAGCTGCCCCTCAGGGCCTCAACCCCGCCGCGGCTGCCCCCGCCGGCCCCGCCTTTCTTCCTGCTCAGCTCCCACGGAGACCCACAGTCTCTCCTGGGACAACTAGGGCTGCGAATCTAGAGGAGGGGGCAGGCTGAGGGTCGTGGGAAAGGGGAGTAGGTGGGGGAACACTGAGAAAGAGGCAGGGACCTAAAGGGACTACCTCTGTGCCTTGCCACATTAAATTGATAACATGGAAATGAGATGCAACCCAACAACTGTTACTATTTTTGAGTCACCGACTTGGAAGTGATTTGTGGCGGGGCAGAACCGGTGGGTTAACACCCCGCCCCCGCCCCACCCCCCGCCCTGCCCCGCGCTTGGCTCTCTGAGTGGAAGACGCTGAGGGCCTGGGTGGGGGTGGGGGGCTGCTGAGTCTGCTAAAGCTCTAGCCACTGACACCCCCTCCACCGTCACCTGGCCTCAGCCAACAGAGGTGAGGTGGGAAAGCTGCCAGGCAAGGAGGGGCGGTGGTTCCTCTTGCAATACTGTAAGGAAGAGCTTTCTAACAACCAGAGCGCTCTCCAGTAATGGCTGCCTTAGCAAATACTGAGTTCCCGCTATTGGAATGTTCAGACTGTCGGGGACGCTGTGGGCCTTTGCGTGGTGTGGGGGGAGGGGGAGGGGCAGGGGATTCCCGTTTTTGGTGGGCGTTTGGATTTCATAACCACTTTACAATCCCTTCCTAGTGTCTGTGATGGAAAGAAAAAATGAAAAAATGAATTGTAAAATTTGAGTTGAAGTTTTTCCACCTTGAAGAAAA